ATAATATCTATCTTGCAATCTGCTGTGACAATGATATGAAATAATTTAAATATTATGCACTTAATACAGTGCCTGACCCACAATAAATGCTTTTTAAAATCTCTGTTGCCATTATTATGGTCATCCCATGGAATGGCAACTACCAGAAGCTGAACATCAAAGGTAGAGAGGAGCAATGTAGTTAAAGATTCATATCCACAGCGCTAAAAGACACAAACTGTTATCAGCCGGTCACGGAGACAATTGTTCCAAAGAAACACAGCTGACTGCACAGATATTTCATCTAAGCCGATCTCAGTCCTCAGAGACCATTATGAGAAAGCACAGCTGGTATGATCACAGTCATCTGAGAATCCGGTAAACTGAGGCACAGGGATGGCGACAAATTTAACCAAGGAATAGATGCAGAAGAAGGACAAGGAAATGGGTATCTTGCTTCTCATTTTTGAGCCGATCCAACAAGACTCGGCCTGCATCCTGAAGAGCACGAATTTGTAACATCCCCTCTAATATCTCCAGGTCCCTTGCTGACAAGGCCCTGTCATCCCTTAGTTTAACACCGCGCATCCGCTCGCCATCAAACCAAGCCCTTCCGGTTCCCTGATCCTTGCTCACAGCGCACGAAGATCTCCAGGCCCCGGGAGCCCGACATACCTTAGCTTCGCGCTCTCGTTCCTCGGCAGTCGGGGTGCGCTTCATGCTGCCACTAAAGCCGCCTTCGCCACCGCAAGCTGCGTAGATCCCTCGCCCTGGACCCCGCCTCCTGCATGTAGTTCTCTCAGCGTCCTGCTCCCGTCTGGAGCTATTCTCCCTCTGAGTAGAAAAAACTACAACTCCCAGGATGCACCGCGGCGACACCCGCGAGCGCCACGGGATTTAGCACAGGAGAATTTCCCAGGTCCGACAGCTGGAAGAGCGTAGTCCGCTACCCCGCGAGCAAACAGGCTAGAGTCCAAGGAGAACTACATTTCCCAGGAGGCTACGGGAGCCTGCCATGTTTCTCCCGTGCTCCTCTCGGCCAGCCGCCCGCCACGCTGTCGGCGCTATAGCAACGGTAGCTAGCTGCAGGGCCAGTGGCACGGTGAGTACCCGGGAGGATGGGGGAGGATGAGGAAGAGTTTATTTGAATTTTCTTTTTTCCACAGCTAGGCCATGTCTGGTCCAACTGATGAGACTGCAGGAGACTTGCCTGTGAAAGATACAGGTCTAAACCTCTTTGGAATGGGAGGGTTACAAGGTATGGCCAGCTGTTATTTATTACAGTTATGACCTCACAATTAATTATCTTGGCATTTTTGCAGAAACTTCAACAACACGGACAATGAAGTCTCGCCAGGCAGTGTCACGTGTCAGTCGTGAGGAACTGGAAGACAGATTTTTGCGTTTGCATGATGAGAACATTTTACTTAAACAGCATGCCCGCAAGCAGGAGGATAAAATTAAAAGGTTATGATAAAAAGCTTTTAGCTTTTTTTCTTCATTCCTTTTCATCTTTTTATTATTTCCCCAGAATGGCCACCAAGTTAATACGGCTAGTTAATGACAAGAAAAGATATGAGCGGGTTGGTGGCGGCCCCAAGCGGCTGGGACGAGATGTGGAAATGGAAGAAATGATTGAGCAGCTGCAAGAGAAAGTTCATGAGCTTGAAAAACAAAATGAAACCCTCAAAAACAGACTGATTTCAGCCAAACAGCAACTTCAAACCCAGGGTTACAGGCAAACTCCATACAATAATGTACAATCTCGTATTAACACTGGGCGTAGAAAAGCAAATGAAAATGCTGGTTTACAGGAATGCCCCAGGAAAGGTAAAACAAAGCTTACGTTAAATCTAAACTGATCTGTAATCATATTTTATTACTTTGTTTTTAGGTATAAAATTCCAAGATGCAGATGTAGCAGAAACTCCACATCCCATGTTTACAAAATATGGCAACAGTTTACTTGAAGAAGCCAGAGGAGAAATAAGAAATTTGTATGTGTTCTTTTTTGTGGTAATTTGAGAACCTACAAGTTCTTACAGAGGCTCTTTATTTCAGAGAAAACGTTATTCAGTCACAAAGAGGCCAGATAGAGGAGTTAGAGCACTTGGCTGAGATCCTGAAAACTCAGTTGAGGAGAAAAGAAAATGAAATTGAGTTATCTCTTCTTCAGCTTCGAGAACAGCAAGCTACAGATCAAAGGTATGTTAAAACAGAAATATCACTTTGATAAGTGTCTCTCTTTTTCTTAAACACAACTCTGAAGGTCAAATATTCGGGACAATGTAGAAATGATTAAGCTTCATAAACAGCTAGTAGAGAAAAGCAATGCTCTTTCAGCAATGGAAGGAAAATTTATTCAGCTTCAAGAGGTACAGTGATAATTTATTTTATTACAATGTTAAATGTTTGAAAGATGTTCTTTTTATCTTTTAGAAGCAAAGAACTCTCAGAATCAGCCACGATGCTTTGATGGCAAATGGGGATGAATTAAACATGCAACTTAAAGAGCAGCGTTTAAAATGCTGCAGTCTTGAGAAACAATTACATTCTATGAAGTTTTCTGAAAGAAGAATAGAAGAGGTAAGCTCCCAAAGAGTTTAGCCATCTGTTGCTTACTTAATATGTAATTTTATTTTCATTTTAGCTGCAGGATAGAATTAATGATTTAGAAAAGGAACGGGAACTTTTAAAGGAAAACTATGATAAACTTTATGACAGGTAAATCGTGATTCCATGTGTTCTTTCATTGTAGCTTTCCTTGCATGTCACGTGTGTTTTGCAGTGCCTTCAGTGCTGCCCATGAAGAGCAATGGAAGTTAAAGGAGCAACAGCTGAAAGTGCAGATTGCTCAGCTCGAGACTGCCTTGAAGTCTGACTTAACAGACAAAACTGAAATCCTTGACAGATTAAAAACTGAAAGAGGTACATTTGAAATAACCACTGCCTTACTCATTACCTTTCCAATTGTGTGGACTTTATTTTTAAGATCAAAATGAAAAACTCGTTCAAGAGAATAGAGAACTACAGTTACAGTATCTGGAACAAAAGCAACAACTTGATGAACTTAAAAAACGCATAAAATTGTACAACCAGGTGAATTATTTCCTTATTTAAGAAATAAAACTCTCATTGTGAGCTTTTACTTAATCTATTGCAGGAGAATGATATTAATGCTGATGAATTGAGTGAAGCTCTCCTACTTATAAAGGTAAGGTTCTGAACTTCATCGTGATTTTCATGGTTTCAGTCATAAAACATGTTTTTTATTTTAGGCTCAAAAAGAACAAAAAAATGGAGACCTTTCCTTTTTAGTGAAAGTAGATAGTGAAATTAATAAAGATCTAGAACGCTCTATGAGAGAGCTGCAAGCAACTCATGCAGAAACGGTGCAAGAGCTGGAAAAGACAAGAAACATGCTAATTATGCAACACAAAATTAATAAAGATTATCAGGTAATGTAATACACTAAATGGGGAAAGTAAGTAGTATTAAAACTTATTTTCCCTTATTTTGTAGATGGAGGTTGAGGCAGTGACCCGTAAGATGGAAAATTTGCAGCAAGATTATGAACTCAAAGTGGAACAGTATGTTCATCTTCTTGATATCAGGGCTGCACGTATCCATAAACTAGAAGGTACAACATATACGATTTTTTGGTCCACAGTAGAAATCTCTAAACTGTGTGTCTTCTCTTGCAGCCCAATTAAAGGATATTGCCTATGGCACCAAGCAGTACAAATTTAAACCAGAAATCATGCCAGATGACTCTGTTGATGAATTTGATGAAACCATCCACTTAGAACGAGGCGAAAATCTATTTGAAATCCATATCAACAAAGTAACCTTTTCTTCTGAAGTTTTACAGGCATCTGGAGATAAAGAGCCTGTCACTTTCTGTACCTATGCTTTCTATGATTTTGAACTACAGACAACTCCCGTAGTGCGAGGCCTTCATCCCGAATATAACTTCACTTCTCAATATCTTGTTCATGTTAATGACTTATTTTTGCAATATATTCAGAAGAATACTATCACCCTTGAGGTCCACCAGGCTTATAGCACAGAATATGAAACAATTGCAGCATGTCAATTAAAATTTCACGAAATTCTTGAAAAAAGCGGCCGAATATTTTGTACAGCAAGTTTGATTGGTAAGTACAATGTATAAGCCTTGGGTGTTTGAATTTTAACCTTGGGTTATGTACTGATTTGTAGGAACAAAAGGAGACATCCCAAATTTTGGCACAGTGGAATACTGGTTCCGATTAAGAGTTCCCATGGATCAAGCAATTCGACTTTATCGAGAAAGGGCAAAGGCTTTGGGGTATATAACATCAAATTTTAAGGGGCCAGAGCATATGCAGTCGGTAAGCTCATTTGGCTTTAAGACCCTTTTATGTTTCCTTAATATAAATATGTATGTTTTTCCAGTTAAGTCAGCAAGCACCCAAAACTGCTCAACTCAGTTCTACAGATTCCACAGATGGCAACTTAAATGAACTTCACATTACAATAAGATGTTGCAACCACCTGCAGTCCCGAGCAAGCCACCTGCAGCCACACCCATATGTTGTGTACAAGTTTTTTGATTTTGCAGACCATGATACAGCTATCATTCCCAGTAGCAATGATCCACAGTTTGATGATCATATGTATTTCCCAGTGCCAATGAATATGGACTTGGATCGATACCTTAAGTCAGAGTCTCTGAGTTTTTATGTTTTTGATGATAGTGATACCCAGGAGAATATTTACATAGGAAAAGTCAATGTGCCTCTGATTTCGTTGGCACATGACAGGTGTATCTCAGGTAAGCCTATGTTTTTGAATCTATAAAATTGTTAGCATTAATTAAAATTATTGTAATTTGACAGGAATATTTGAGTTAACAGACCATCAAAAGCATCCTGCTGGCACCATCCATGTTATATTGAAATGGAAATTTGCTTACCTTCCACCAAGTGGATCAATAACAACTGAAGACTTAGGAAATTTCATTCGCAGCGAAGAGCCAGAAGTTGTTCAAAGACTTCCTCCAGCATCCTCTGTTAGCACACTAGTTTTAGTGAGTATCAGTGACTTTTAATTTTTTTACAACTCAGTCTGACACATTGGTTGGTTTGTCTTAGGCACCAAGACCTAAACCAAGACAACGTTTAACACCTGTAGATAAGAAGGTATCTTTCGTGGATATCATGCCACATCAGAGTGATGTAAGTAGTAGACACTGAAAATACTGATTTTTGACATACATGCGTGTTTTCACATTAATATAAGGAGACTTCTCCTCCTCCTGAAGATAGGAAGGAAATTTCACCAGAGGTAGAGCATATACCAGAAATAGAAATTAATATGCTGACTGTTCCACATGTTCCCAAGGTATGCATTTGTGTTAAAATTATTTTGGAAGGATAAATATACCAGTGTGCTTTGATTTCTTCAGGTTTCACAAGAAGGCAGTGTAGATGAGGTAAAAGAGAATACTGAGAAAATGCAGCAAGGAAAAGATGATGTGTCTTTACTATCTGAAGGTCAGCTTGCAGAACAAAGCTTGGCATCTTCTGAAGATGAAACAGAAATAACAGAGGACTTGGAACCAGAAGGTGACTTTCTTATTTAAACTAACATTGTTTAGGTGTAAATGTTACCCTTTTATTTTTTAAACAGTTGAAGAGGACATGTCAGCTTCTGACAGTGATGACTGTATTATTCCAGGTCCTATCTCCAAGAATATCAAACAGGTCAGTAACTTGATGCCAACTAGAAATGTTCTGTGTTTTATAACAGTGATACTCTTTAATACAGGCCATTTACATTGTAACATATTCTTCATTGGATTTGTCTGGTGTTTCCTCAAGATCAGATTCCAGTTATGCATTTTGGTAGGAATACAGAAGCGATACTGTGTGCTCTTCATTGCATCATATCAGGAGGTAGAAAATGTCATTTTGCCTAATTATTGATGGTGTTAACTTTGGTTGAAGTGTTGTTTCATAAATCCTTTTGTAAGCTTAAAAATACTTGTGGTTCATTAGTTTTTTCTTTTGTCTTCTCTAAGAACTGCTTCTGGTAAAAATCTCAGAACAGTGAAACATAGCTTTCATAGGAAGGAATGTATTACTGAATGCCTGTTATGTGCTAAGTACATCCTATGTTAATATTTCCTCACAACAATTCTTTATTTATTAGCATCCATCGTGTGTCAGGCAGGCATAAAAGAAGCAGTTCTTTCCCTCAAAGAATTCATAGTCTGTAGGGGAAACACAATTAAAATGCATAGTGGTCTGCACCAGGAGAATGGAATGCATGGGGTGCTATGGGAGCATTCAGAAGGGGTCCCTAAGTCAGCATGAGGGGTCTTCCCTTCATCAAGGATGACTTCCTAGAGTCAGTAAAGCTGGAGCCAGTGTTGAAGATGATTAGGAGTTCATGAAAAGGGTGAGAAAATCATAGGCCAAAGGAATGAAAAGCATGAGAATCTGAGAGAACGTAGTGCATGGCTTGTTCTGGAATTCAGAATGGTTTCAGGATGGGCCAAGCCTATTATGGTATGCTTAGGGAGCCCAGGAGAATAGGCTGAAAAGGGAGGCATAATCCAGAGCGTTGAGGCCTCTGAGATTTTTAAGGAATGGGGATAGAAGATCACCCATTCATTAAACAGATATATATGTAGTGGGCATTTGCTGTGTTCCTAGCCTTGTTCTAGGGACTGGGAATAGATCCACGAATACAAAAAATTAAGCTCCTGATCTTAAGGAGTTTGCATGCTTGATCACATTTTGAAAGATCATGCTGTCAATAATGTAAAAAACAGATTAGAGGCACAAACTAGTTAGAAAGGAATTAGATAACCCTACTCTATAGTTATCCCTACTTTTTAAAAAATTGCCTCTATTTTATAATGTCACAAAATTAGGACTAGAAGTAGTGTCCTAGATAAGTATCATTTATGCCAGTTACACTGTGAATTTGAATTATCTGATATACTGTGTAAGCAATTTAAGATCAGTTTCTTTTCTTCATGTTACAGAATCTGACAGTTCCTAGTTATTTCTTAGAAATGTTGATCCTTAAAAGGAATCTAACAGATTTCCCAGTACTTCTACGTATTACTTGGTTCTTTCTCTTTTCTTCATGTCTGTGATGTATAATTAATCATAGATTACTTCATTTTGTTTCATTTCATTTACAACATTTATGAGCTTCACTTTGTCAGTATGAAATGCTTGTCCCCTCCTTTCCTTTCCAAAGTGGCGTAATTAGTGTTAGCATCTTTTTTAACAGGCTACATAAAGTTTAGTGGCTGGATTAAATCAAGTCATTAACATAATGTGCCACCCAATTTGCCCCTATCTTTCTTCGTTTCCCGGACATCAAAGTGCCACATAGCGCAAGTGTAATTGGGCCTTGCTGGCCTGTCAGATTCCGTCAGCCTGACAACTGCTGCTTTTACTAAAAAGCTTCTAGGCATGATAATTAATGGCGAGTGTGGGGGGACAGAATTCTGAGAGATGTAAAACTTTGGACATTTCTCTATGAATATTTTATTAATTTGAATAATCAGAAGTTAACAGTATAAATTTGATGTATAATACATTGATTAAAAGCCTTGTTTCAGGTCCTCAAAACAGACATCAAAACTGAACATTTGCATCTGCCATGGCATTAAAAAAAATTAACAATCCATCTTTTGCATTATTTCTAATTTTATCATTCAATAGTGCAGCTTTCATTTTTCACAACAAAATGTATTGCCATGAACTCACAGCTGTCTTAAAATGTGCCCACAGGTGAGAACGGGAAATTACAGGCTGAAAGAGCAATGGACTCTTCTGTGCAGTGCATATTTACATCATTCTCTTTCTCTGTTCCTACTCCTAGCAGTTGTGTGAAAACTGCCATATTCAATTGGACTAAATTGCAGTTCCACCTGGAAACTAGGTTCTCTGAACAATGAGCTGGCATTCCCAGGTGATTACAATAACGATGTTCAGCAAAGTATGTTTAAAACTTTGAAAGGCACAATGCAGAAATCAATTCACTCGCTTTAGAATTCGCATATGAAAAATTATTAAATCACTTAGGAATCAAATATGATATCTTATCAGTGGATAAAATAAGCCACTCTCAATGTTTTACATGTGGAAGCTTAAGCTAGATAGAGAGTAGGTTTTAAAATATATTTTACTTGGCCGGGTGCGGTGGCTCACACCTGTAATCCCAGCACTTTGGGAGGCTGAGGTGGGCAGATTACCTGAGGTCAGGAGTTCTAGACCAGCCCAACCAACATGGTGAAACCCTGTCTCTACTAAAAATACAAAAATTAGCCGGGCGTGTTGGCGGGCACCTGTAATTCCAGCTACTCGGGAGGGGAGGCAAGACAGTCCTTGAGCCTGGGAGGCAGAGGTTGCAGTGAGTCGAGATTGCACCACTGCACTCCAGCCTGGGCAACAGAGCAAGACTCTGTCACAAAAATAAATAAATAAAAATAAAATATATTTTATGTCAAACTGGAAATGTTGACATACTCTCCTAGTAGAAATTGCTTTTAAAACTATTTTTTATGCTTTGCAATTTAACTAACTCTTACTAATATACCATCAACATTTTTCCATAACAGTATACTCTATTTCTTTCAACATACCTATAATATTCCATTATATGGCTATACTATATTTATTTAAATAAGCCCCTTTTGATGGACCCTTAAGTGTTTCTATGATTTTTTGCTAATACAAATATATCTGCTTAAGATGAACATTATTATATATAACAATGTTTGAAAATTCATGTTTTCTCCTATTACACTCTTTGCCAAACTAATGAATAAATTTTGCCTTAGTGATGATTTCATTTAAAAAGAAACAAATGGGGCCAGATGTGGTGGCTGACAGCTGTAATCCTAACACTTGAGGAAGTCCAAGGCAAGAGGATTGTTTGAGGATAGCAGTTCAGGACCAGCCTGGGCAATGTAACAAGACCCCCATCTCTACAAAAACAATTTTTTTACATTGGCCAAGCCTGGTGACACATGCTTGTAGTCCTAGCTACTCTGAAGGCTGAGGTTGGAGGATCGCTTGAGCCCAGGAGTTCAGGGCTGCAGAGCTGGGATCATACCACTGCACTCCAGCCTGTGTGACAGAGGAGAACCTGTCGCTGCAACACACACACACACAAAAGAAATACAAAAAGGTCTATATATATATTTTTATTTGCACATACAGACATGACATTTAGGTTTATGTAAGCAAAGAAAATGTTTGGGAAAATGTACATCTGACAGCGTTAGCAGTGAATATCTCTAGGGCAGGAGTCAGCAAACAATGGCCCCTGTGCCAAATCCAGCCCTCTACTGTTATTGGAACCCAGCCACCCGTTCGTTTACATATTATCTATTGCTGCTTTCACTCCACAAGGGCACAGTTGAATACCATATAGCTGCAATGCCAAAAACATTTGTATTCATCCTTTTACAGAAAAAAAAATTGCCAACTCATGAGTTAGGTGGTAGAATGAAACAAGGAACTTTCATATTTGACATTTGGTAATTTATATTGTTGGATTATTTTTAATGGTGAGCATCGATTGACTCAAAAAAGGAAGTAGTTAGCTAATTCTGTACTAAAATGTTGAATAATAGCAAAAGAACTGTTTAACATGAATATTGTGAAAGCTTTTCTATAAAGATGTTAGAAGTCTCCATGGATGGAAGATGAATCTTTTTTGGTTTAGAGCAATATTTCTCAAAGTGTGATCCCCAGAGTTCAGCATCAGCATCTGCATCACCTGAGAATTTGTAAGAGATGCAAATCCTTGGCCCCACCAGAGACCTAATGAATTAGAAGTTCTATGGAGTCCACCAATCCGTGTTTTATCAAGTGATTCTGGGGTATGCTAAAATGCAAGAACCATAGCTTTAGAAAAAAGTGGTACTTTTCACCCTTGGCTGCACATGAGAATCGTCTGGGGAGCATTGTTAAATGCCAGGGCCCAGGCTCCACCTAGATAAATTAAGTCAGAATTTTGTTTATAGCTCCCCTGGTGATTCTAATGTGCAGCCAAAATCAAGAACCACTGCACTGCAACATCTGTTCTCAGTGATGGTGAAAGGAGAGTAGCATATCAAAATCACCTGAAATTGAGGGTGATTTTTAAAATTCTCCTTGCTTCACATTGCTGCAATGTGTCATATCCCTCAGGTTTGTATCTATTTATACACATTTATACACACACACACACCATTTCTATGGTGATGAAATAATACCAATTTATAATTATTTGGCATAATTATTTGGAGATTAATTTGATATTAGGGCAGGAAAAAAATAATCCAAATCACTGCAAGGACATAGTAATTTATAGGGCATATAAGGACACCGTGACAATGTTCTAAAAATAAGTACTGTTAAAGCTAGCACTGTTTTGATCCCCATCACTGAAGTTTGCAACGTTTACCTTATTTGTTTAATATAGTACATTTTAACAGAACATGTTAGAAAAGATAGATTACTGCCACGGACGAAAACTGGGTGGTTTTCTTTTGTTTGTTAAAAACCTTATTACCTTGACAGCTTGAGATTCTGGAGACATCACCTTTGTATGTACTTATTATTATTATTTTAAATAATCAACAGTTGTTAAAATAAACAGTTAAACAGTTATTAAACAATCAAAATGCTTTAATCAGAACTTGTATGAGGAGTGGATTTGATGCACAATGTAAGAGGAAGCTTTGGAGCCTGATGTGAAGGACTGAAGGGGATTTTTTTGAGTCTTTGAGAGGATGTCTCTGCCCATGCCCAGCCTGAAGAAGGGAACTTGTAAGAATCACCATTAATTAATATGCATTCCTACCCTACTTACATATGGCTCTGTCAATACCAGTGGTTGAGTCTGATTGTTTTAACCAACTGTTTTGAGCTTGTCTTAGAGCTCACCCCAATTAAAATTTGTACTCTTCAAAAGCATTGACATAGATCTTGGCCTTCTATTTCCATTT